GTAATCAGCACCACCTCCAGCATGCCTGCTCCTGGATCTCCGTGAGGCTCCCCTGCCTGTGTCACCCAGGGGCCTCTAGGGGTGCTCTGGAGCTGGGAGCCACTGTCCAGCACTTCCTGCCCTCTCCGGCCTCTCTTGGCTGTCTGCCAAGCAGTCACTCAGTCTCCTATTGACCACTCGTTTTGCCGCAAGGCTGCTGGTTTACGTGAAAATAGAGAAAGCCAAAGAGTTTCCTCACCCCTGTAAGATTTACTGGCTCTTCTGGCATTGCACCTGCCTGAGTTCCTTGGTGGGGCCCCTCTTTGAGTTCCTTTGGGCTGCTGTAACAAAGCACCATAGCCTGGGCAGCTCGTAAACAGTGGAAATGCGTTGCTCTTTGTTCTGGAGGCTGCAAGTCCAAGATTGAGGCACTGGAAGACCTGGTGCCTGGTGAGGACCTGCTTCCTGGTCCAGAGACAGCACCTTCTCTCTGTGTCCTGATGTGGTGGAAGGGCAAAGGAACTCCCTGGGGCCCGTTTTATGTGGGCACTCATCCCATTCGTGACGCCTCTGCCTTCATGACCTCATCACCTACCAGAGGTCCCCACCTTTTCATTCCTCACCTTGGGGATGAGGACTTCAGTATGTGAATTTCGGGGACATAAATGTGTCATCTATAGAAGGGCCCATCTCTTACACAAATGCTGGGTCCCCAGTGGCCTGTGTCCTAGCAAATGAGAGCCACCCTGAAAAATAAAATCCTGTCTCCCCAACGCCAGCCCTGGCAAGGCACCCAGAACTCTCCGGAATGCTTGAAGGCAGGGCCTGGCCTTTCCATGGGGTCCAGGGCTGTGGGGTCCCTGGCGGTACTGTGGGCCTGCAGAGTGGGGCATGTGGGCTGAAGACCGTCTCCCCACCATGGTGGGAAGGGACAAAGGGTGGCCCTGGCAGATCCGGACGGGCAGGACTGGGTGTGTCCCATGAGAGCACCTCCTTCCTGGCCTTTCCTGTGGACTTTGTCCCACACCACCTGCCTGGGTTCCTTCCTTTAGTCACTTCCAGCTCCAGGCACAGCAGTTGGTGACTCCTTGGTGGGAGCCGTGTCCCACCCGGTCCTGATACTGCCGTCTTCTCTTTCACAGTCCTCCAGGCTTGGGCCAGCCTTGGGGGCAGCAGAGCTTCTGGGGTGAGTGTCGAGATCCTGTGTCCTGAGAGCGGTGTGGCATTGTGTGCCTGTCTCTGTGTTGCAGCTGACATGGGCTCATTGCTCCTTCTCCAAGCCCTCTGAGGACATCAAAAGCGTGGACGCATCACTTTCCACCATCTTGCTGCCCACTGTCCCTCCATCCTGAGGCCTCCTAAGCACATGTGTGGGGTGGCAGGCACACTGCTGATAGCTGTGGATGCGGCCGTGACATCCTTCACCCCTGCCCCCATGGCATGCATGATCCATTAGGGAGGACCGTCTGCACAAAGGTAATCCATTGACTCAGACAGGGGGTTCATAGCTTCCTCCTCCGTCTCTCTATTCCCCTCCTAGGTCTCTTGCCCTGTGCAGCTTCCTGCAGACTGGACTTGCAAAGTCCAGCCTGTATGGCTGGAGTTCCCATGCCTGCCAATCTCCTGTCGACTGCGAGTCAGCTCCGATACTTCACCAGATTCAGGTGAGAGTTTTGGTTTTTTGACAAGCCCACTTGCTGCCCATTGGGAATGAAACTCTACCAACAGCCACCTGGGGGAGCTGGAAGTGAATCTCATCTTAGCTGAGCCTTCTGATGAGACTGCAGCCCCAGCTGACACCTGGATTGCAGACTCATGAAAGACCTGAAACTCTACCAACAGCCACCTGGGGGAGCTGGAAGTGAATCTCCTCGTAGCTGAGCCTTCTGATGAGACTGCAGCCCCGGCTGACACCTGGATTGCAGACTCATGAAAGACCTGAAACTCTACCAACAGCCACCTGGGGGAGCTGGAAGTGAATCTCCTCGTAGCTGAGCCTTCTGATGAGACTGCAGCCCCGGCTGACACCTGGATTGCAGACTCATGAAAGACCCTGAGCAGAGGACCCAGTTTGGCAGAGCCCGAATTCCTGACCCACAGGAACTGGGAGATAAAACTCTGTGGTTTTAATCTTCTCATTTTAGAGGTAATTTTTTTGTGTAGCAATAGGTAGCTGACGTGTAGAAATATTTCTCCCTCCTCTTTGCAAGTGCTCAGTGTCCTGTGGTGTGAACACGCTTCATTCAACCTGGGCCCTTGGGAGAGATGCTGAGTGGTTCCCGGGCTGTCCCCACTCCACACCGTGGCAGTGAAGAGCTGCTGAAGTACATGCTTCATAGTCCTTGCGTCTCTCTGTGAGTACATTCCTAGAAGTGGGGTTATTGGGCTGCTGACCTCCGGCTCCCTGTGCTGCCCCAGGACCATGAATGGCACCTACAACACCTGTGGCTCCAGCGACCTCACCTGGCCCCCAGCGATCAAGCTGGGCTTCTACGCCTACTTGGGCGTCCTGCTGGTGCTAGGCCTGCTGCTCAACAGCCTGGCGCTCTGGGTGTTCTGCTGCCGCATGCAGCAGTGGACGGAGACCCGCATCTACATGACCAACCTGGCGGTGGCCGACCTCTGCCTGCTGTGCACCTTGCCCTTCGTGCTGCACTCCCTGCGAGACACCTCAGACACGCCGCTGTGCCAGCTCTCCCAGGGCATCTACCTGACCAACAGGTACATGAGCATCAGCCTGGTCACGGCCATCGCCGTGGACCGCTATGTGGCCGTGCGGCACCCGCTGCGTGCCCGCGGGCTGCGGTCCCCCAGGCAGGCTGCGGCCGTGTGCGCGGTCCTCTGGGTGCTGGTCATCGGCTCCCTGGTGGCTCGCTGGCTCCTGGGGATTCAGGAGGGCGGCTTCTGCTTCAGGAGCACCCGGCACAATTTCAACTCCATGGCGTTCCCGCTGCTGGGATTCTACCTGCCCCTGGCCGTGGTGGTCTTCTGCTCCCTGAAGGTGGTGACTGCCCTGGCCCAGAGGCCACCCACCGACGTGGGGCAGGCAGAGGCCACCCGCAAGGCTGCCCGCATGGTCTGGGCCAACCTCCTGGTGTTCGTGGTCTGCTTCCTGCCCCTGCACGTGGGGCTGACAGTGCGCCTCGCAGTGGGCTGGAACGCCTGTGCCCTCCTGGAGACGATCCGTCGCGCCCTGTACATAACCAGCAAGCTCTCAGATGCCAACTGCTGCCTGGACGCCATCTGCTACTACTACATGGCCAAGGAGTTCCAGGAGGCGTCTGCACTGGCCGTGGCTCCCAGTGCTAAGGCCCACAAAAGCCAGGACTCTCTGTGCGTGACCCTCGCCTAAGAGGCGTGCTGTGGGCGCTGTGGGCCAGGTCTCGGGGGCTCCGGGAGGTGCTGCCTGCCAGGGGAAGCTGGAACCAGTAGCAAGGAGCCCGAGATCAGCCCTGAACTCACTGTGTATTCTCTTGGAGCCTTGGGTGGGCAGGGACGGCCCAGGTACCTGCTCTCTTGGGAAGAGAGAGGGACAGGGACAAGGGCAAGAGGACTGAGGCCAGAGCAAGGCCAATGTCAGAGACCCCCGGGATGGGGCCTCACACTTGCCACCCCCAGAACCAGCTCACCTGGCCAGAGTGGGTTCCTGCTGGCCAGGGTGCAGCCTTGATGACACCTGCCGCTGCCCCTCGGGGCTGGAATAAAACTCCCCACCCAGAGTCAGTCCTAGTGGGGCCCTCTGTGTTTCGCACTCGTGTGGTGGGAGGCAGGGAGGGAGCGCGTGGCTCAGAGGGCTGGCGGACATCTTCCAGGGACCCTTCGGGGCTCTTCACTTTGAGGTCCCCCTTGGACCCTTTCACCCCTTCCCACCCCCACCCACCTGGAGCGTGAGCAGGGGCTGTTGGAAGCTCCTGGCAGGACCACAGTAGAGGCCCCCAGCCCAGGTTTCCTTGCTCAAGACAGGGCTGGGAGCAGCTGATCTCCATGTAGGGGCTGCACAGCGGTGCAAGGGGGGGTGACCAAGGTCAAGCAGGTGAGGGTGGGTTGGGGTGGGTGGCAGTGAAGGGGGTGGCCAGGGTCTGTCAAGGAACCCAGCCCTCTTCTCCTTCCTTCAGGGAAAGGCTGGAAACCATGTCTGGCAGGGGCAGGGGTTGGGTGCCCACTCAGGTAAAGGCACGATGTCCTGCTGGTTTCTGCCTCTCCTGTACTCCTGCATGGAGGGCATCTCGAAACCCAAGCTGGAAGGACAGGGCACTCCAGAGACCTCCTGTGAGTGTGGGCCAGCACGGCCTGGGCTCAAACCCCATCCTGTCATCCCATATTGCATGTCCACAGGCACCGCCCCACCCTGTTCCATGTTCCACAGGACTGGAGAGAGATGGCAGTCATGTTCTGGCAGGGACATGGCACAAGCATGCGGCTGATGGCATCTCACAGGACCCAGGCTCCGGAGGGCCCATGCCCAGGAGAGCCCCATAAGGGCTCTGTGCCTAAAAGGGTGCATGCCCAGGTGGGCCCATGCCCAGGAAGGTCCATGCCCAGGATGGTCCATGAGCAGGAGGGCCTCATTCCCAGGAGGGTCCCGTGCCCAGGAGGGCTCTATGCCCAAAAGGGTCCCATGTCCGGGAGGGTCCATACGCAAGGGTGTCCATGCCTGGTTGGGGGGGGTCTATGTCCAGGAGGGTCCCATGCCTGGAAGGGTCCATGCTCAGGAGGGTTCATGCCCAGGAGAGTTTATGCCCTGGAGGGCCCCATGCCCGGGAGAGTCACGTGCACAGAGGGCCCTGTGCTCAGGAGGATACATGTCCAGGAGTGTCCCTGTCCAGGAGGCTCCATGCCCAGGAGGCTCCATGTCAAGAAAGATTCATGCCTAGGAGGGTTCATGCCCAGGAGTGTCCCTGCCTAGGAAGATCCATTACCAGAAGGGCCCATGTCAAGGAGCGTTCATGCCCAGGAAGGTCCAGCCCAGGAGGGTCCATGTCAAGGAGGTTCCATGCCCAGGAGGGTCCATGCTGAGGTGGGTCCATGCCCAGGAGGGTTCATGTCCAGAAAGGTCCATGCCTAGGAGGGCCCATACACAACAGAGCCCTGTGCCCAGGAAGGACCATGTCAAGGAGAACCCCATGCCCATGAGGGTCCATGCCCAGTAAGGGCCATGCCCATGAGATCCTCATGCCCAGGAAGGCCCATGCCCAGGAGGGTCCATGCCCAGGCCAGTTCATGCACAGGAGGGCCCCATGCCTAAAAGTGTCCATGCCCAGGAAGGTCCATGTCCAGAAGAGTCCATACCCAGGAGGGCTGATATGGTTAGGCTTTGTGTCTCCACCCAAATCTCATCTTGAATTGTAATCCCTATAATAACCATAGTCCCCATGTGTCAAGGGAGAGACCAGGTGGAGGCAATTGGATCATGGGGGCTGTTTCCCACATGCTGTTCTCATGATAGTGAGTGAGTTCTCATGAGATCTGATGGTTTTATAAGGGGCTCTTCCCTTCACTTCTCCTTCCTACTGTCTTATGAAGAAGGTTCCTTGCTTCCCCTTCACCTTCTGCCATGATTGTAAGTTTCCTGAGGCCTCCCTAGCCATGCTGAAGTGTGAGTCAATTAAACCTCTTTCCTTTAAAATTACCCAGTCTTGGGCAGTTCTTTATAACAGTATG